TGCCAAGCTCTTTATGATCTCTCCTTTTTGCCCTCTTCTTTTCCTATCCCCTACAGCTCAAGTAAGACTAGACTGGAGTCTTCATACTCCCCTCTCCAAAGCACCTACTATGTGCCAGGTGCTTCAAGCACAAGCTAGGTGCTTCAAATGTGATCATTTATTTAGTTCCTATGTCCACCCTCTGAAGCATTATTATTAGCCCCATTTTGTAGCTGAGAAAACTGAGGCACAGTAAAGCTAAGTCATTTTCCTAAAGTGGTGGTAAGTGGTGGGCTGAGACCTGAGCCCACTTTACTGACCACTTGGTGATCCTGCTTCGGGGTCAGGAAAGAATTTGAGGTCCTACCTCTCCTTTCTCAACAGCTGTGTCCCTTCCACCCCATGCTGCTTCTCCGAGTTAGAGTGGGTAATTCAGGGGCTGCAGACTCACTTGTCTGTCAGGCAGTCGGCAGTGAGGGAAGCCCCAGGTGGTTCCGCGGGTGGCGATGGGCAGTATGGCTCTTCCTCTGTGACTGTTGCCATATTGGAATACAGGCTCAATGTCCCCAGGCCTTTTGTTTTTTCAAGACAAATTGAAAATTGAGATTTTTTTAAATGTAAAAATTGCCTAATTTTAAAATATTGCCTGTTTATTTTCATAACTAATTGGTGTGCAGCTCCTGCTCTCATTCTAGCCCTGTATGAGGTACTGGGACACCATTCATTCATTCATTCATTCATTCATTCATCAATCACTCAAACTTCCTTAGTCTTCCAGTCACATTTAGATCAAATGCAAACTCTCCCTTGGCCTATGAGAGCCGGCATTATCCATCCTCTGCCCACCTCTTTGCTTTTTCACCCCAGTCTCTCCCTTACGTCCCTTCATGCACCCTGGCCTCTTTGTCATCCTCAAGCACAACACACTCGCACCTCAGCGACCCCCCTACCTGCCCATAAGGGACTGACAGGTAAGTGGTAATTTTGTGATGGAGCCAGCATAGGAGGCCGTGGGAGCTCAAAGGAGGGAACTAATCCAGATAGACTTCCTGGAAGAGGCAACTGAGGCTGAGTTTTGAATAATGAGTAAGAATTAGCCAGGTCAAAGTGTGATGGGAGTGGATGAGTGGGTTGAGAAAGATGTTCCTGTCAGAGGAAACCCTTTGTGCAAAGGCTTGGAGGGTGGGGTGTGTGGAGCATTTGTTTTGAAATTGCAGGTGGTTTGGTCAAGCCCAGGATGGGCAGAACTCACATCCAATCTGTCTGGGTGCTGTGTACTTGCTGGGATAGCTTGGACAGACTATATGATCTTTCTGTGTCCCATTTTCTCATCCATAAATGGGGAGAATATTAGTCCCAGTCTTACGGAGTTGTCAGAAGGACCCCCTTACAATAAGACACACAGAGTTCTGAGCACAGGGGCAGGCACACAGGGAGCACTAGCAAATGTCAGCTGTTGGTATTAGGAGAGCCCGGGGCTGCTAGGTGATGGGGACAATCTTCCTCTGGAAGCCAGTGGACACAGGGCAGAGGTGCAGTCAGATCTGCATTTCAGAAGGGTCCTCCAGCTGCTGCGTGGAAAGTGTCTAGGAGGGAAAGATTGGAGGCTACTCCAGAACCAGGTGGAGGGTCCACCTGGAGGGAGAAGCTGGAGGCTGGAGATGAGAGGACTGAAGGGGCCTGGGCAGTACACAGCAGTTACGAAGGTAGCTCTGGAGCCAGACAGCCTGGTAGGAATCCCAGCTTTGCCACTTACTCACTGTAGAATCTTGGCAGGCTCTAGAATCTTAACTCAGTTTCCTCATCTGTAAAGTGGGCATGGCAACAGCACCAGTGCTGTAGAGTTTCTGTGAATATGTATGAGTTAATCCACGAGAACTGCTCAGAACATCGTGAGTACTTCATTACCTTCAGATCAACCAGATTCATTATCTTCTCTTTCTTCCTCCCCAGCAGGAATTGCTGAGACAGGATGGCCTGGCAGGGGCTGGTCCTGGCTGCCTGCCTCCTCATGTTCCCCTCCACCACAGCGGACTGCCTGTCGCGGTGCTCCTTGTGTGCTGTAAAGACCCAGGATGGTCCCAAACCTATCAATCCCCTGGTAGGTTTCAGGCAAGGTTCTTCAATGCCCAGTTGCCACTGTGGTCTTTTTGGGTCTTTTGCAGATTTGCTCCCTGCAATGCCAGGCTGCCCTGCTGCCCTCTGAGGAATGGGAGAGATGCCAGAGCTTTCTGTCTTTTTTCACCCCCTCCACCCTTGGGCTCAATGACAAGGAGGACTTGGGGAGCAAGTCGGTTGGGGAAGGGCCCTACAGTGAGCTGGCCAAGCTCTCTGGGTCATTCCTGAAGGAGCTGGAGAAAAGCAAGTTTCTCCCAAGTATCTCAACAAAGGAGAACACTCTGAGCAAGAGCCTGGAGGAGAAGCTCAGGGGTCTCTCTGACGGGTTTAGGGAGGGAGCAGAGTCTGAGCTGATGAGGGATGCCCAGCTGAACGATGGTGCCATGGAGACTGGCACACTCTATCTCGCTGAGGAGGACCCCAAGGAGCAGGTCAAACGCTATGGGGGCTTTTTGCGCAAATACCCCAAGAGGAGCTCAGAGGTGGCTGGGGAGGGGGACGGGGATAGCATGGGCCATGAGGACCTGTACAAACGCTATGGGGGCTTCTTGCGGCGCATTCGTCCCAAGCTCAAGTGGGACAACCAGAAGCGCTATGGCGGTTTTCTCCGGCGCCAGTTCAAGGTGGTGACTCGGTCTCAGGAAGATCCGAATGCTTACTCTGGAGAGCTTTTTGATGCATAAGCACCTCTTTTCATGGAGTAGAGTCAGGAGAAACCCCTGACACCTTTTCAGGTTGGAGTGCATTCATTCATCCTCTTATATGTGCCCCTTCCCCATGCTCAGCTCAGCATTGTGTACAAAATATCCAAGCCCAGCCTATCTCTCTTCTGCGTGGGAGTATGTTATTTCTCTGGGGTCTGTGATGGGGAAGGGTGGATGTCCCTTCCCCACAATAGGCTTAGTGCTTGGCTCAGACACCTAGACTCTAAAACTATCAGCAGCGGCAGCAGCAGCAGCAGCAGCAGTTTGTGATCTGTCCTTCCAACCTGTTCACGTGACTCCTCAATTCCAGGGAACCAGAGCGATGTGTTCTTTGTACCTGTAGGTCTATGATGTCCAAACTTAACAGATCACATGCCCCTCTTAGAAGAAATATGAGCATGCTCCCTCATGCAGATAGTATACACATCATAAACAAAGAGTAGAACTTTAAAAGAAGGTAAATAATCATACACAGAAATCCTAACATTATATTCCCAAATCTCAAAAGATCTCCTGTGCACCTGACTTTGGAGACGATGCTTTAGGTAAAAAGCTTAAACATTGCCTTATATTGGATCAGGAACCCTTACAGTAGAGGGTCCAGTCTTCTAGTGGGTTTAATGTTTAGTCAGTGTACTCTGAGTCCTCATTGTTCAGAAAAGCACCTCTTGAAGAACTGACTTCCTGAACTCCCAGTCATGTTGGTACCCTGGACAGTGCCTAACTCCTTACAGAAGGGAGTGAAAACCTCTTTCGGAAATGATTGAGAGCAGCCTCTTGAATGCTTAAATGATCAAGGAGGGAGAAAGGCAAACCAATTTGTTCTGTGCAACAAACTCAAAATGTGGACCAGTTCCCTCAGCCCTCATTAAACTAATTAAACTGATGGGTATCATGCTTCTACTCCATGGTGAACTGAAGCAGAGTCAAGCTGATGAAGTTAAGCACAACCATGTTCTTGAGCAGCTGAATTGGCTGCCAAGAGTCCAAGCCATCTGGCCCAACATACGCACTGGGCATTGGGTAAGGGACTCCAGAAGCAGCAGCTAGAAAGAGAAAAAGCCCTCTTCAATCCCCATAATGCTTCTTTCCTCTTAATGTCTCAAAATAAAACCAGAAAGAGGAATAAAATGATTAAGTGCTTGAGGCCAAATGAGTTCCCTTGATTCAAATAACCCTGAATCAGAGGCAGAGACCTCCTGATGTCTTGGTTTCCATCAAAGCCCTCCCTGTCTGTCTGTCTCTCTTTTGCTCTCTCATTCCCAGGCACTCTCTTTTGGTTTGTGGGTCCAGGAGATGAGGCTGGATAGGAGAGGAAAAGGCTTGAGTCTGGATAATTTGTATAAGATGCTGCTGAGCACATCTCTTCATGCGCAGTCCCCAGGTATCTGATGATGTTCTGAAATGGATAGATTGTTTTAGAGTTATTTTGTGTCCTTTAAAAAAATCCCATTTATGCAATTTACTTGGAATTTGCTTAGCCTTTAATAGGCTTGTGTAATTTCCTGCTCCTCCAGTACAATAAATAAAAGAAAGATGCTGATGACTTGGTGGGTGTGTGTGTACGTGCACGTGCAC